CAGGAGAGCAATGCCCCACCCCTCTCACAGGCAGTCAAGCACTGTCCTGCTCTACTCACCACAGCCCCTGTCCAGATGGCAGCTCCCGAGGTGACGAGGAGGGTGTAGTCGCGGATGTAGAAAAATCCTCCTAGGACTGCACTCAAGATCCCCAGCACGATCTGCATCACCTGAAAGACAAAGGACCCAAGATCCCGGCTCCTAGGTGGACCTGCCACTGCAGGGATTAACCGCTAAAACCCCAAAAAGAGAGGGAGAGGTAGAGAGAGAGAGAAAGAAAGAAGAGAAGAGAAGAGAAGAGAAGAGAAAAGGAGAAGAAAGAGGAGGAGAAGGAGAAAGAAGAAGAGGCAGGAGGAGGAGAAAAGAGAAGGGAAAGGAAGGAGAGGAGAGCCGGCCCATCCTGAGTTTGGCCCAGAGGAAAGGATGGACTCAGGGCTCCACTGATTGGGACTCTGCATGGTCAGTGGCTCCTCCACACCCCTTCAGCCCAGAGCCTCCCCTCCCCAGGCTCTTACTGAGAAGGCCAGAGAATCACATCGCTAAGTAAGAAGACATAACTGGCTCGGTGTCCTGTTCAGAGGGAGGCTGGCAGAGAGTGCTGCTGCGGCTGGAGGTGGGGAGTTCCTCCCGCCGCCCGACGAGGCAGGCCGTCACACTCACCCACGAGGCCACCAGCAGCCGGCTGCTGCCCCTGGCCTGGGTGGCCCGGGGCCGCAGCGCAGAGCAGCAGGTGAGCAGGAGCTTGGCCAGGGCAGACTCCTGGTGGATGTGCACATCGATGTGGGTGTGCTGTGGGGCCTCCGGGGCCATCTCATCACTGTCGGCTGTTCCCATTGTCAGGGACACAGTCTATGAGGAAGGGAGCACCAGAGAGGAACGGCTGTCAGAAGATTTTCGCAGATTTCATTGGAGTTGGGGAGGTCAGGGGCCAGTGGTGGCTCAAAGTCACCCAATGAATGGCTGTCCTGGTCACAGGGCCGCACCCCTGGCCCCTCACGAGGGGAATGTGTGTAGCAGAGGGGGTGCTGACCATGCTGGAACTGCGGCGACTACAGAGCCTGCGGGAACCTCCCCTTTCGCCCAAGATCTGCTCTGTCCCCCTCATCCTCCTCCCAGGGCCCTGGCGTCTGGGTCAAGCAGCGCCCCACACCTCGACCCCTCACCCCCTCCTCCCGGGCTCTTCCTGCGGCCTCCCCTCCACAGTCCGCAGGCTCTGGGACAGGACCGAGTCCTTGGCTGCCTGTGGAGCTCCTGTGCCAGCAGCTGCGCCCCGGCTGCGCTCCGGATACCCCCATCCCCGCCACCGCCGACCTCCCGCTCCACCGACTGCTGCTCACGCCCGACGGGTTCACGCCGCCCCTGCCCCGTGAAGGACCGCGCTGCGGTGCGGAGGTAGGTCAAAAGCCGGGGCCGCACCTGGCTTCGACCTCACTGCTATATGTCTTCTCCCTGGCAGGCAGGATGACGCAAAACACGGTGATTGTGAATGGAGTTGCTATGGCCTCTAGGCCATCCCAGCCCACCCACGTCAACGTCCACATCCACCAGGAGTCAGCTTTGACACAACTGCTGAAAGCTGGAGGTTCTCTGAAGAAGTTTCTTTTTCACCCTGGGGACACTGTGCCTTCCACAGCCAGGATTGGTTATGAGCAGCTGGCTCTAGGGGTAAGACTGGGGTGGTGCGGGGTTGGGGGGCAGAAGGGGTCTGGTTTCTCATCCTGTCTTGCAGGTGACTCAGATATTGCTGGGGGTTGTGAGTTGTGTTCTTGGAGTGTGTCTCAGCTTGGGGCCCTGGACTGTGCTGAGTGCCTCAGGCTGTGCCTTCTGGGCGGGGTCTGTGGTGAGTAAGGAACAGGCTGTGAGCCTGGAGGGACTGGAGGCCTTTTTCTGGTGTCTCTTTTCAGGTGATCGCAGCAGGAGCTGGGGCCATTGTCCATGAGAAGCACCCGGGCAAACTTGCTGTGAGTCTTGGACACCCTCTCTCCACCTTGTTGAGCGTGTGTCATGACCCTCTTTCTCTTCCAGGGCTATATATCCAGCCTGCTCACCCTGGCAGGCTTTGCTACAGCTATGGCTGCTGTTGTCCTCTGCGTGAATAGCTTCATCTGGCAAACTGAACCCTTTTTATACATCGACACTGTGTGTGATCGCTCAGACCCTGTCTTCCCTACCACTGGGTACAGATGGATGCGGCGAAGTCAAGAGAACCAATGGCAGAAGGAGGAGTGTAGAGCTTACATGCAGATGCTGAGGGTGAGCAGGAAGAGTCCAGTCTTCGGGGACCCCCTGACTATCTTTGTTCTTCCCTTATCTCCAGAAGTTGTTCACAGCAATCCGTGCCCTGTTCCTGGCTGTCTGTGTCTTGAAGGTCATTGTGTCCTTGGTTTCCTTGGGAGTAGGTCTTCGAAACTTGTGTGGCCAGAGCTCCCAGCCCCTGGTGAGTTGTCGGGGAGGGGCCTCTGGGCAGCGCCCTAAGGATTTCTTTTTTCTTTTTTTTCCAGAATGAGGAAGGATCAGAGAAGAGGCTACTGGGGGAGAATTCAGTGCCCCCTTCGCCCTCTAGGGAGCAGACCTCCACTGCCATTGTCCTGTGAGCTGCCAAAGACCCCACGGGGTGCCCGCATGTCCCTGTCTAGGGCAGCCCAGGGCCCCCACTCCTGGCTCCTCACACTTGCCTCCCCTATGGCCGCTCTCCAGACCCTCCTCCTTTCTTCTCCCCACATCCGCACCTGCTGTTCCCACTCTGGGGTTCTCAAGTCCATGAACAGATATTGTTGCATTTTCCACAATGCTGATTAAACATAATAAACAATCCAGAAAAGCAGTTTTGCCCAGAAAGATATGGTTTCCCTTTGT